TTTTGAGATGGAGTCTTACTCTGTCACGCAGGCTGGAGTGCAGTGACGCGATCTCAGCTCACTGCAACCTCCACCTCCTGGATTCAAGCAATTCTCCTGCCTCGGCTTCCCAAGTAGCTGGGACAGGCGCCCACCACCACACTGGGCTAATTTTTGTATTTTTAGTAGAAACGGGGTTTCACCATGTTGACCAGACTGGTCTTGAACTCCTGACCTCAGGTGACCCACCCACCTCAGCCTCCCAAAGTGCTGGGATTACAGGCGTGAGCCTCCACACCTGGCCAGTGGCACCTTGTTATGGCCGCCTGAGCCTACTAAGGCAAGGCTGGGAAAAAGTACCCCATCTCGTGTGTACCCCATCTCGTGCATACCCCACAGAGTTCCAGGCTGCCTGGTGCTCCAGGTACTCCCCTCTAAGGGAAGGGTGGAGGGGGTGCAGAGATGGAGAACATACCCTTTCTGGAGTGACACATGAACCCAAGACCCAGTAATTCCCAAAGGAAAGTGGGGGTGAAGCAGGGTGGGCTCCAGACAGCACAGAGAGGTCAGGGACAGAAGTCAGAAGAGATAAGGTGGGGGTGTCCCAAGAGCCAGGTTACCCAGTGCATGGAGTTTGGACTTGGGGCTGGGGGTGGGGGGTGCAGAGGGAGGTCCCGTAAGGCAGTATCAGAATAGTATCAGAATCGTTTTAGGAGGCTCGGCCTGCTGCTTTGTGGAGGATGGCTTGGGGCATGGGAGGGGCCAGGGAGGGAACCCAGTGCAGGTGTGAGCTGCCGGTGCTGCAGACCCATCACAAACCTCCCCCTCAAAGAAAGCACATCCGCCCGGCAGAGCTCCTAAGCCTCGAGCAGCTGCCAGGAGACTCATTTCAATTAGGACACATGTCTGGAGGCCACCCCAAGGTGGCTGGGGGCAGAGTGAGGCAGGAGGCCCTGCAATTCCAGGGTTGCCCAGGCACTGAGAATCCTGGCTCTCATCATAATGGGCTGAGGTTCTGGGGACAATCTGAGTGGCGGCTCTGAGCAAGCTGAGCCCAGGGAGGCTTTGAGGTACACAGGGTCCCTTGGGGGGCCTGAGAGCAGCCATGAGGAGGCACAGTGAGACAGATGTGGAAGAGCAGACCCAGGAGCTGAAGACCATCACTCAGCTCCAGGGTGAGCCTGCACCGCCGTGACCAGTCTCCCTTCTAGCCACTGTGTCCCCTCCACCTGCCCACAGAGCAGTGTCGGGCACTCCAGATCCAAGGGGTGAAAGAGAATATGGACCAGAACAAGGCCACGCTGGCCCTCCTGCGCAGCAACATCCGCCGCGGGGCCCAGGACTGGGCTTTGGCCAAGAAGGTACACAAACGCCGCCCCTCCCCTCTGCCTGGCCCGCTCTAGCTCAGCCGCCGCCGCTCCGCAGTATGACCAGTGGACCATCTCCAAGGCCTGCGGGAAAAACTTGCCTTTGCGACTGGCGCACTGCCGCAGCACCATGGAGGTAACCAGGCAGGAGGGGCCTCGAGACCCAACACCACGAGTGGGCGGTGCCCTTCCCGACCCAGGTGGTGCGGGAGAAGCTGCGCAAGTACGTCTTCGACCGCGTGAACATGCACAACCTACTGATCCACCTGGTGCGGCGGCGCGGGCAGAAGCTGGAGAGCATGCAGCTGGAGCTGGACAGCCTGCGGAGCCAGCCCGACGCCAGCAAGGAGGAGCTGCGGCTGCTGCAGGTGGAGAGGCGGGGCTGGGAGGGCGGGGCGGACGCCCTCTCACTGCGCCCTCGGTCCGCCCCAGATCATCCGCCAGCTGGAGAACAACATCGAGAAGACAATGATCAAGATCATCACCAGCCAGAACATCCACCTGCTGTATTTGGACCTGCTGGATTATCTGAAGACAGTGAGCCCAGCGGCCCGGGAAGGGCGGGGGTCTAGGGGCCACAAGAGAACCCCATTCAACACAGGTGCTGGCAGGATACCCCATTGAGCTGGACAAGCTGCAGAACCTCGTGGTCAACTACTGCTCAGAGCTGTCGGATATGAAGATCATGTCCCAAGATGCCATGATGATCACGGATGAGGTCAAGGTGAGCTCAGGGCCCAGGGCTGGGGGCCCCCCCCCCAACCCTGTGCCCACCCGCATGTCCCCAGAGGAACATGAGGCAAAGGGAGGCGTCCTTCATCGAGGAGCGCCGGGCAAGGGAGAACCGGCTCAACCAGCAGAAGAAGCTGATCGACAAGATCCACACGAAGGAGACCAGCGAGAAGTACCGCCGGGTAAGCCCCAGGCCAGGGCCTGGCTGGCTGCCCTCATCCCTTCCCCGCCCCCACCTCCCATCAGGGCCAGATGGACTTGGACTTCCCCTCGAACCTGATGAGCACGGAGACCCTGAAATGTAAGCGCTCAGCTCCCCACCTGCCCCCAGCCATGCTGACTGCCCCTCCCCTCTGCTCTGCCAGTGAGGAGAAAAGAGACCTCCACAGCAGAAATGGAATACCAGTCGGGCGTGACTGCTGTGGTGGAGAAGGTCAAGAGTGCTGTACGGTGCTCTCACGTCTGGGTAATGCCCCTGGCGCTCCCAGAGAATGGCAGACACCTGCTTCTCTCTCCCCCGGACTGGCCAGGACATCACTAGCCGCTTCCTGGCCCAGAGGAACACGGAGGAGAACCTGGAGCTGCAGATGGAGGACTGTGAGGAGTGGCGGGTGCAGCTGAAGGCCCTGGTGAAGCAGCTGGAGCTGGAGGAGGCCGTGCTCAAGTTCCGCCAGAAGCCTAGCTCCATCAGGTGCCCCGGGCTTCCGGGGCTGCGGGCCACCCCCTCACTGCTGTGTCCCTATTGCCTTCTGCAGCTTCAAGTCCGTTGAGAAGAAAATGACAGACATGCTAAAAGAGGAAGAAGAGAGGCTCCAGCTGGCGCACAGCAACATGACCAAGGGCCAGGAGCTGCTGCTGACCATCCAGATGGGCATCGACAACCTCTATGTCCGGCTGATGGGCATTAACTTGCCTGCGACCCAGGTACCGGGAGTGAGGCTGAGCTGCCACACACCAGGGGAGATGAGACCCTCCTCCCGGCCTACAGAGAGAAGTGGTGCTCTCCAACACCCTCGATTTGAACAGCAAGCTGGCGTACTGCGAGGGGAAGCTCACGTACCTGGCTGACAGAGTGCAGATGGTGTCCAGGACCGAGGAGGTAGCCCCGGGCTGGGAGGAACCTGCACAGCCTCTGCACGGCTGAAGGGGGCTTTGCCCTGCAGGGCGACACAAAGGTGAGGGACACCCTGGAGTCCTCGACTCTGATGGAGAAGTACAACACCAGGATCAGCTTTGAGAACCGGGAGGAGGATATGATCGGTACAGGCCCCGGAACTGGGGCCCGGGCTGCACCCCGTGTGCGAGCCGCCGCCTCCGCCCGCAGACACCTTCCAGTTCCCCGACATGGACCACAGCTACGTCCCTTCGCGCGCCGAGATCAAGAGGCAGGCGCAGCGGCTAATCGAGGGGAAGCTCAAGGCGGCCAAGAAAAAGAAGAAGTAGCCCCGCCGCCCCGCTCCCTGCTTTGCTACACAAATAAACATTTTTCCAGGACTGCTGCGGACGCTGGGGCGACCGGGGTCTCG